TTACATACAATTTCTGGGGGCTCATACTTTCTCTTAGCTCATAGCTTAAGAAAATGCCTGACCTAGAGACTGGTGCAGGCTTGTACTCTCAGACTGTAGTCTAGGAGAGAAATAGACTGCATAGAAGAATGAACAAAATAACAATGTTTAGCATCTGCCTGAGAAAAATGCTACAGAGAACATCTCTGGAATTCTAATAGATTCCTACAGCCCTCTTGAAAAAACAGTTTATGTCTGATGTTAACTAGTCTAAGTTAAAAATGTGCTCGGGCTAAAGAAAGTGTCTGCCCCACAAATGTGGCCACCCTTCAGCTCACTGATGCTTCTGTGCAAAAAGTCGTGGTCCGGATATCTGAATCCTCCTCCTGCCTCCACAATGGGCTGCTATCCGGTAACGGCTGTGAGGTCCATTACCGCAGGGCGAGGCTCTTCCAGGACGCTCAGATGCCTGCTCAGAGCCCAGCTTATCGGGGGGATCTGCGAGCTCCTGTCAACGCCCTGGTGTGTCCACCCTGGCCCATCTCGGGGGACTAGATTTTACCCTGAGCAACACATGATTTTTGGGTAAGGGCTGTCCCTGCTAAGTAGAATTTCATTTTGGATTCAGAGAATTCAGAACCGGAGTCAGCTCAGCCCAGGTGGAAAGGTAAAAATTCACACCAAGATCAACTCAAACTGAGTGAGACCATGGCCAGCGATGGAAAGTGAAAAGGAAAGAAAATAACTGAGCAGGCAAAGCTCTGTCCCACTTTCTTCATCCAGCTGGGGCCTTCCACGGGAGAGCACTGAAGGTATTTGCACTCAATGCTTCATAAAGCCAGCCAGGGCACTCATTTTTAAGTTCACAGTGCGCCACCTTCTATCTTCGGGTTGTTTATGGCCTCTTGGTTATAGGATGTAAACATCCCCCATGGGAGATGTGCAGGTTACCCACCTGATCAAGCCGGTGCTCCCTGGGATCCTAGAGATCAGAGGCCTCCTGGAAGGCAGATGGTGCGAGGCCTGGATGTCGGCTTCTCTCCCCGCATCTAGATCAAGTGGCGGCAGCACAGGCAGCTGGAAGGTACCCACAGAAAGAAATCGAGCACTATGTTCAGAAAGATCCACTCCATCTTTAACTCCAGCCCACAGAGAAAGACGGCGGCCGAGAGCCCCTTCTACGAAGGAGCCAGCCCCGCAGTGAAGCTGATTCGAAGCAGTTCCATGTATGTGGTCGGGGACCACGGGGAGAAATTCAGCGAGTCCTTAAAGAAGTACAAAAGCACCAGTAGCATGGACACCAGCCTGTACTACCTGCGGCAGGAGGAGGACCGGGCGTGGATGTATTCGCGCACCCAGGACTGCCTGCAGTACCTGCAGGAGCTGCTGGCCTTGCGCAAAAAATATCTCAGCAGCTTCAGTGATCTGAAGCCCCACCGCACCCAGGGGATTTCCTCAACCTCCTCCAAATCCTCCAAGGGAGGGAAAAAGACTCCTGTCCGGTCTACTCCCAAAGAAATAAAGGTAAGTGCTGCTGAGCAGTACAATTTAGATGACAACTCTCTCTTCTCCCCTTCACCTCTTGCAGAAAGCAACCCCAAAGAAATACTCGCAGTTCAGTGCTGATGTGGCCGAGGCCATTGCCTTCTTTGACTCCATCATTGCAGAGCTGGATACAGAGAGACGACCCCGGGCTGCTGAGGCCAGCCTGCCAAATGAAGATGTGGACTTTGACGGTGAGTGCCAGGAAGGCAGTGGGAAGATGGTGTCCTTCCTGGGTCACATGCTTTTCTCTTCTAGTGGCCACCAGCTCCAGGGAGCACAGCTTGCATTCTAACTGGATCCTGCGGGCACCGCGCAGACACTCCGAGGATATCGCTGCCCACACTGTGCATACTGTAGACGGCCAGTTTCGAAGGAGCACCGAGCACAGGACCGTGGGCACTCAGAGGAGACTCGAGAGGCACCCCATTTATTTGCCCAAGGCTGTGGAAGGGGCCTTCAACACCTGGAAATTTAAGCCCAAAGCCTGCAAAAAAGAGTAAGTGCTTGGGCTAAATAGCATGACCAAGACTTAAACCTCCTGCCTCATTCCTTCCTTCTAGCCTGGGGAGCTCCAGACAGATCCTTTTCAACTTCTCAGGAGAAGATATGGAGTGGGATGCAGAGCTCTTTGCGTTGGAGCCCCAGTTGTCTCCTGGGGAGGACTACTATGAGACAGAGAACCCCAAAGGACAGTGGCTGCTTCGAGAAAGACTTTGGGAGCGGACGGTGCCCTGACTCCATCTGGATTCCTTGACGTGTCTCAGACTGGGTCCCTGAGAAGCTGTCCGCTTTCAGCGCAGCATGAGGTATTTGGTAGAGTTGAAAATGCCAATTGTAACACAGTCAACCCACTCAGCACACTGCCTGCTGGTGCCGTGCCAGTGCCAAACAGACCTGTGGCTTCCCAGGGGACAGGTCTCAGGACACTCTCAGAGCTTGAGTTTCTCTGCGTGGGCTGATGACCAGGGACTTACAGCCTGGCTGGTCTTCAAGAGCTGAAGGAATGGAAGGTCTTGAGTGGAGTGTCTGGGCTCACTCCCCTGACCTCACCTGGCCTGGTCCTCATTCTCCACGTGTCTGTCCAGGTGGCTGCTAGCAATGTGCTCAGTACCAGAAATGAACTCACCTGTAGATTTCTGGGCCAAAGCTTCAAAGAGGTAGCTCCTCTTTCTATGAGGCTCAGAGACATGCTGGATCTGCACTGAGGTTGCCGTCTTGTGTGCAGAATGCAGTTGAGAAAGCAGCTCCTTTTGCTCTCTTTTCAGAGTTTTCCAGAAACTCCTGCTGCATTAAGCTAAGATGAGGCTAATGCCCTGGCAATGGGGTGAGGGAAGGGGTATGTCACGAGCCTGCCTGGGGGCCACACTGTTTCCTCAGGCCCCAAAACTCAGCTCCCCTTCACATAGGCAATTGACAAGAGAAGAAGGGAGATGGGGTGATTCTTTTCTTTTTCTTCTAATTCTTACCCAGAAAAATCTTTTTAAATATCCATGGAACCAGTTTATGACAGGCCACACCTTTCCCTTTCCCCAGTTAAGAGAACAATCAGAATCATTACGTTCTTTTGGTATAGAAAGGATTTCTGTATTTTAGGAACTATCTGAATCAGAATTACATTTAAAATATATTCTTTGTATTTCTAAATACTTTTTACATTTTTGCAATAGTTGTACCCATTCAAGCTTGAGAACCACTGGTTTGGAGAATATACTGAAATTTATCTATTCTCACTTCTTTTTTTGGCATTTTCTTGTAAACCAGTCTGTGCATGTATAAGGGTCTTTGGGCAGAAGGAAGGGAGAGAGACAAAAAACAGAAAACAAAACAAAACAAAGAAAACCACAATCATTTGAATTAAGCCAAGGATGTTCTAGGCTAAGGTCAGGCTAAGAACTGAACAGAGGCTTCCTTTCTGCCATGCCTGTGGGATGATATTCTTATTGTTCCATTTTTTAGGAAGAACCTTTTGTTTATGTGAACCTGATCATATGAATCTAAGAATATGTAACTCTTACAAATAAAAAACAGCTAGTAATTATATTGCATTCTTAGAAATTTTATCTCAACATGTTTTCAGAATGAAACCATACTAGAAATGTTTTAATACCTCTCTTTATTATTTTTCGAGTGCCAATGTCAATGTTTGGAAAGTTTCTTTCATTTTGTTGCTTGTACTAACCCAGCTATAGCCAGAAGCTTGACTGGAAAGTAAATGTTTAGGAGATTTGTTTTATAAACTGCATTAAAGCACTGCCATTTATCACCACAGATCTTTTATTTTCCCTAAATGTGGCCTTGTTTGAAGCCTCATCTATAAAAGTTCATTGTTGGGGATAAACTCAGGATAAAGGTGTCTTTACTCTGCCTCTTATCAAACTACAGTTTATCATAGATCCACCCTGAAATTATGTGGTGAAGATACTGTGTACATTTTGTTTTTAAAGATAAGAAAAAATAAACATGACTGCGAGGATGTTTGGAGTCCTGATTTTTTAAAAAGCATTTATTGCTTATGGCACATGAAGCTGTGCCGTCTTATTTTGCTTTGTTTTGTATGTTTTTTGTCTTTCATGAGACTATACACAGCCTGAAAAATTCCATGATTGGGAAACAGAAGGTTGTCTTGTCTTTGGGGATCATTTTTAGGTGTTTGAAGTTGGTGATAAACCCAAGGATCTGTGCTCTGCCTGGGGAATCTTGAGATGGTGTCTGGTGGGGTTTGAGATAAATGAAATCTGAAACAATAAAAGTCAATTCAGAAAACCCAGTTGAGTTGACAGATTCTTTTCTTCCTTGGAT